CAGCTGAAGTTTAGATGCCCATCAGCTCAGCTGCCAGGGAGTCTTTAGGTGGTGTGGCTCCTATGCCATGTGTGAGATAGGTCGCCATGATTCTGCCTGTACGCATAATACAGGCAGCCCTTCTTGAAGTTTTTGCCACATGTACCTCTTCAGCCACATTTTAGAGGGCTCCTCTCCTCCATAGTTTGAAGATCCCTCTCTCTCTCTGACCTAATCAGTACCTCTCAACACTATAGTAGAGCAAGAAGGGGGCATGCCTAGTTAAAAAAAATCCTGCTTCCGTTATGTTTCTGCTAACTTTCCTCTTTCCTACAGAGTTTGAGATTTTAGAAATAAAAGTCAGGTGGGGTGTGGTGGCTCATGCCTACAATCCTAGCACTTTGGGAGCCTGAGGCAGGAGGATAGCTTGAGGCTAGGAGTTCAAGACCAACCTGGGCAACATACTGAGACCCTGTTTCTCAAAAAAAAAAAAAAAAAAAAAAATTAGCCGGGTGTGGTGCCTCGTGTCTGGTGCCTGTTGTCCCAGCTACTCGGGAGGCTGAAGTGTGATGATCACTTGAGCCTAGGGGCTGAAGTGACCCTATGATCACACCACTGCAATCCAGCCTGGGCAACAGAGAGAGACCCTGTCTCTGAACAAACAAAACAAAATAAAAACAACAAAAAAAAAAAAAAGAAAGAAAAGTCAAGATGATTAACATGCTATTGCTGCTTTCAGCCCTGCCATACCCCTCCTCTGAGCAATGAACACAAAGCCTGCTACCTGCTTGAGTCCAGAAGGGAAAGGGTGAAAAAAAAAGAAGAAAAGAAAAAAATTAAACAGAACATGTTAACATCTCAAAATATTCTGCCACATTTGAAATACGGGAGAGTTGAATTCATTAGAGGACTTCTATTGGAAAAAAGGAATTGTTTTTGAAAATGATGTCTCTGCAGTTGCACAGACTGTGTTGGACCTAGGTCCGTAGAACGCCGTGATGTCATCATTGATGTCAGAGAATCTGCGATGGGCCTGGTGACCTTTGAACCTTAACAGCCCTGCAGTGTAGTGGGCACTGGGCAGTGCTGCTCCTTCACTAAGCGGTCTGAGTTCTTTAGCTATCTCGGAGATTCAACTACGTTTACTCGTACTGAATCTTTTTAATGAATTTCCTGAGAGCCAAGAAGGGCCAATCTACAGGAAAAAGTGGGAGGTGGACATTAAGCATCTTCTAGAAACTCTTCTAGCTGATATCATGAAACGACGACAAAAGAGGAAACATTTGGAAAATGAAGAGTCCCAGGAAACCGCTGAGAAGGGAGGAGGTATGTGCGGGGCAAACTTTCTGGGGCACAAGTCATATCTCTGTTCCCTTCATACCTTTCTCAGGAATGTCAAAGTCCCAAGAGGATGCCCTGCAGCCTGGATCCACTAGAGTGGCCAAAGGCTGGAGCCAAGGGGTGGGAGAAGTTACTTCTACCTCCGAATACTGCTCCTGCGTTTCTTCTTCACGCAAGCTCATCCACAGTGGTAAGGGTGCAGGGTTCCTTCGGCACGTGGCTCATCTGCTCATGTTTCTAATTTCCTTTCCCAGGAATCCAGAGAATACATCGAGACAGCCCCCAGCCTCAATCACCCCTGGCCCAGGTTCAGGAACGAGGAGAGACTCCTCCCCGCTCACAACATGTCTCCTTGTCGTCCTATTCATCCTATAAGACTTGTGTGTCCTCTCTGTGTGTAAACAAAGAGGAAAGGGGCATGAAAATATACTACATGCAGGTACAAATGAACAAAGGTGTGGCTGTCTCCTGGGAGACAGAGGAAACTTTGGAGTCCTTAGAAAAGCAGCCAAGGATGGAAGAAGTGACCCTTTCTGAGGTTGTGAGGGTAGGTACTCCCCCCTCTGATGTGTCCACCAGAAACCTCCTGTCTGACAGTGAGCCCAGTGGGGAGGAGAAAGAGCATGAGGAAAGGACAGAATCAGACAGCCTGCCAGGCTCACCCACCGTTGAGGACACACCCAGAGCCAAGACTCCTGACTGGCTGGTGACCATGGAGAACGGCTTCAGGTGCATGGCCTGCTGCCGGGTGTTCACCACCATGGAAGCCCTCCAGGAGCATGTGCAGTTTGGGATCAGAGAGGGCTTCAGCTGCCACGTCTTTCATCTCACCATGGCTCAGCTGACAGGCAACATGGAATCAGAGAGCACCCAAGATGAGCAGGAGGAGGAAAATGGAAATGAGAAGGAGGAGGAAGAGAAACCAGAAGCAAAGGAGGAGGAGGGGCAGCCCACAGAAGAAGACCTTGGCCTGAGGAGATCCTGGAGCCAATGTCCAGGCTGTGTGTTTCATTCTCCAAAGGACAGGAAGTGAGCAAAGCCTGGGTTGTGGGTCTGCTGAGAAGTGTCTTTCTTTGGTTTGATTTTCACACAGCAGCTGAGACTTATGGGCCAGAAGATACTGGAAGATGGTGTGGCCTTCTCTTGCAAGAGGTAAGGAGTGAGACTTGCAGTTTTCTGAGGCTTCTTCTGCCTCAATTGTTTTCTTCACTTCCAGGGAGAAGAAAGAGCCATGGAGATAGTAGCAGACAGGCTGCCCAAGGTATGAAGCAGATGAGGGACCAGCACTCAGTCTAACATGTAAACATCATACGTAATAAAGGTTGTGTTTCAAACCTTACCTGGATATATTATTTAATTAACAAATTAATC